CAAAACAGGCAATTTTTTAAAAAGCATGAACCTTCAGGGAAGAGCCAGGTAAACAAAGGCAGCTGGTACCACGTGGGCTTCAGACCAGGGATCAGGCCCGGCCTCAACTCTGGGTGTGTCCTCCAGCAACTCGCTCTGCCGCTCTCTCCTGTCTTAGTAAGTTTCTGGCCTACTCCTCAGGGTTATTGTGGGAATTAAGTCACACCACGGGAGTACCCAGCAAAGTGCCACACCAAGCAGGGCTGGACAATGTTAGTTCCTTTCACTCACTAACAAGTTATTGGCTAGTGTCTCTTCCTGGGGCCTCTGGGTCAGCGGGGTCTCGTCTCCCTGTCCTCCTCTCTCTCCCCCGCCCTCTCTGGTGCCACCAGGTCACCCACTTCCACCCAAGGCTCCCCACCCGCCACTCGCCACGACCCCACCCGGCAGGCCGCCCCAAGCGGACAGTCACCCTTAGTGCCAACGTAGCGGCGCGCCTTCTCTCCTAGACTAAGCCCCCTCTTCCGCCCAGGTCCCGCGCGGGAGCCCCGCGCCGAGCACCCCCAAAGAGCCACTCCCTCCCCCTCCAGAAAGGCAAGCCGCCACGCCGCGGCAGTTACCCGGGTCTCGGACTCCCGGCTTCCTGGCTCCGCCATGGCCCCCGCGGCGCGGCGCCCCCTCCCCGCGCCCGCAGCTGTCCCCTCCTCCCGCCACCAACCTGCAGCGGACCAAAGGGAGGAGACTCCGGCACAGCCCACCGCCGCGGCCACTCGGAGCCGCTGCTGCCCGCGCCTTCCACTGGCCGGGCCGTGGGGGTACGCCCGCTCCGCCCAGCCCAGGCCCGCGCGGCCCCCGCGCCACCCGGCGTCCCCCTCAGACCCCCGCGGGTCCCGGAGGCCCCGCGCGCGAGGTTGGCAGGTGCCGGGCGCGAAGCGGCCGCGCGGGGGAGGCGCGGGATGGCGGCGGGCGGCGCAGGGTCCCCCTCTGGCGGTGGCGCGATGGTGCGCGCCGCCTGGGGAGCTGCGGCCGGGGGTTTGAACCGGCCAACTTCTCCAGCCGGCCGGGGCGAGCGCCAGCGCGGCGTCCGGGGCGAGTGAGTGCGGGGCGGGGGCAGCGGCCGGGCGCTGTCTCTCTTTCCTGGTTCCCACCCGTGCCAGGTGACACGCAGAGCTGAAGCCATGGTTCATCAGGTGCTCTACCGGGCGCTGGTCTCCACCAAGTGGCTGGCGGAGTCCATCAGGACTGGCAAGCTGGGGCCCGGCCTGCGGGTGCTGGACGCGTCCTGGTACTCACCAGGCACCCGAGAGGCCCGCAAGGAGTACCTCGAGCGCCACGTACCCGGCGCCTCTTTCTTTGACATAGAAGAGTGCCGGGACACGGCGTCGCCCTACGAGATGATGCTGCCCAGCGAGGCTGGCTTCGCCGAGTATGTGGGCCGCCTGGGCATCAGCAACCACACGCACGTGGTGGTGTATGATGGTGAACACCTGGGCAGCTTCTATGCTCCCCGGGTCTGGTGGATGTTCCGTGTGTTTGGCCACCGCACCGTATCAGTGCTCAATGGTGGCTTCCGGAACTGGCTGAAGGAGGGCCACCCGGTGACATCCGAGCCCTCACGCCCAGAACCGGCCGTCTTCAAAGCCACACTGGACCGCTCCCTGCTCAAGACCTACGAGCAGGTGCTGGAGAACCTTGAATCTAAGAGGTTCCAGCTGGTGGATTCAAGGTCTCAAGGGCGGTTCCTGGGCACCGAGCCGGAGCCGGATGCAGTAGGTAGGTGTCCCAGTGCTGGGTGGTCCCTGGGGATCCCCTAAGCTGTGTCCTCTGCCCTGCCCAGGACTGGACTCGGGCCATATCCGTGGTGCCGTCAACATGCCTTTCATGGACTTCCTGACTGAGGATGGCTTCGAGAAGGGCCCAGAAGAGCTCCGTGCTCTGTTCCAGACCAAGAAGGTGGATCTCTCGCAGCCTCTCATTGCCACGTGCCGCAAGGGAGTCACCGCCTGCCACGTGGCCTTGGCTGCCTACCTCTGCGGCAAGCCTGATGTGGCCGTGTACGATGGCTCCTGGTCCGAGTGGTTTCGCCGGGCCCCCCCAGAGAGCCGTGTGTCCCAGGGAAAGTCTGAGAAGGCCTGAGCCGTGACCTCTTCTGCTTACTGTAACTGCGGCCGGTTTAGTGACCCCATGACTTACAGCCGGTTCTTACCTCTTAGGTGAAGGAGATGACATGTTTTTAGAATTGCTGTGCAAGGCTCACCCTCTCTCTGTCAACACTGGAATAAACTTTGCCTTTTCTGAGTAGTGTGTTTGCCTGCCTCTCTCTGGGCTCC